CCCGGCCCTTTCATTTAGTTTCTACTATTCATGTACACATGTACCCTGTTTTACCCACAGACAACTGTGCTAACCGTTAAGAATGTCCCAGCCTTACTAAGATTTTCCTAAGTTTGTCTCCCAGACATTGGGAACTCAAAGGTGAAGAAACTTAGGTGTGAAGGTGGATTGTGGATTCAGACCTCCTTACTTGGAGGCCAGTGCAGAGACACACCAGCAGAGTAACCTCGGGTACATGGCTTCACCTCTCCAAGCCTCACACTCCTCATCAGTAAAGCGAGGATTAGTGGAACCTACCTGTTGGCTTGTTTTGATGATTAAATGAGATAATGTCCGCGAAAAATATTTAGCAGATAAATGTTCACTAAATTTTGAGCTTTAAAAAAATGTTTTACCAGCCAGGCGCGGTGGCTCACGCCTGTAATCCCAGCACTTTGGGAGGCTGAGGCCGGTGGATCACCTTAGGTCAGGAATTCGAGACTAGTCTGGCCAACATGGTGAAACCCTGTCCCTACCAAAAATACAAAAATTAGCCAGGTATGGTGGTGGACGCCTGTAATCCCAGCTACTTGAGAGGCTGAGGCAGGAGAATCGCTTGAACCCAGGAGGCGGAGTTGGCAGTGAGCGGATATCTCGCCGCCGCACTCCAGCCTGGGCAATAGAGTGAGACTACATCTCAAACAAACAAACAAACAAGCAAACAAAGTTTAACTGAAAAGTCTTTCCTGACACCTTTTCGCTACTGAAAATCTTACAGCCCCTCCCGGCCGCAGCCTACACTCCTTCGGCCCAAGCAGGTGCGCTGGAACCGGCAGTTGGTGAGAAGCCGGCTGCCGGCAGCCCCAACCCTTAGCGGCCCCGCGGTCAGGGACCTCCAGGCCCGATGGAGAGTCGGGGCGGGCTAGTGGATGCGCGGCGGGGACGGGAGGTGTCGCCGCTCCGGCTTGCCGGTGACAGGGGCGGGCGGGTCGTGCGCGGGCCCCACCTCCAGCGATCGCAGCCCAGCCCCAGCTCCTCCTCCTCCACGGCTTACCCGGGCTCCGACAGCGGCTGCAGGTCTCCAAGTTGCGGCCGCTGGAGCCCGAGCCATGCGGACCGCGGACCGGGAGGCGCGCCCGGGGCTTCCGTCCCTGCTGCTGCTGCTGCTGGCCGGGGCCGGGCTGTCAGCCGCCTCGCCCCCAGCAGCGCCGCGCTTCAACGTGAGCCTGGACTCGGTCCCCGAGCTGCGCTGGCTGCCCGTGCTGCGGCACTACGACTTGGACTTGGTGCGCGCCGCGATGGCGCAAGTCATCGGGTGAGCTGGGGCCCTGGACGGGGTCTGCGGGGGGGTCAGACGCCCTTGTGCTTTTTGTTTCTAGGGACAGAGTCCCCAAGTGGGTGCACGTGTTAATCGGAAAAGTGGTCCTGGAGCTGGAGCGCTTCCTGCCCCAGCCCTTCACCGGCGAGATCCGCGGCATGTGTGACTTCATGAACCTCAGCCTGGCGGACTGCCTTCTGGTCAACCTGGCCTACGAGTCCTCCGTGTGAGTGCCCCAAGCCCGCGCGGAGTAACGCGTTCATTCATGTTGGACTTTTCCCTTTTCTCAGGTTCTGCACCAGTATTGTGGCTCAAGACTCCAGAGGCCACATTTACCATGGTCGGAATTTGGATTATCCTTTTGGGAATGTCTTACGCAAGCTGACAGTGGATGTGCAATTCTTAAAGAATGGGCAGGTATAATCCGTACCATATAAGATAAAAAATCAGTGAAATGATCCATGTTATCTCTTGATTTCAGATTGCATTCACAGGAACTACTTTTATTGGCTATGTAGGATTATGGACTGGCCAGAGCCCACACAAGTTTACAGTTTCTGGTGATGAACGAGGTAATCAAAACAAACCCCTGTGTAATTTTAGCCACATATATAACATATATACTCAACTTGGCAGATAAAGGCTGGTGGTGGGAGAATGCTATCGCTGCCCTGTTTCGGAGACACATTCCCGTCAGCTGGCTGATCCGCGCTGTGAGTATATTTAATGTGGAGCCCTCCTTAACGGTTGCTCACGCAAGTTCATCCTTTCGTTCAGACCCTGAGTGAGTCGGAAAACTTCGAAGCAGCTGTTGGCAAGTTGGCCAAGACTCCCCTTATTGCTGATGTTTATTACATTGTTGGTGGCACGTCCCCCCGGGAGGGGGTGGTCATCACGAGGAACAGAGATGGCCCAGCAGACATTTGGCCTCTAGATCCTTTGAATGGAGCGTAAGTAGAATTGAAAGCTCTGGTCATTTTGTTGGATAAGACAAGATGATGTGCTCTGTTGTAGGTGGTTCCGAGTTGAGACAAATTACGACCACTGGAAGCCAGCACCCAAGGAAGATGACCGGAGGTAGGCTGCTACGTGCTTTCTGGTTTGCAGTGTGCCAAGTGACCTTCGACCTTTGTCCTTACAGAACATCTGCCATCAAGGCCCTTAATGCTACAGGACAAGCAAACCTCAGCCTGGAGGCACTTTTCCAGGTAACTTGTGTCACAGTGTCCTGCATACCTAGTCTTCTCTATAAAATGACTTTTTCCTATGCAGATTTTGTCGGTGGTTCCAGTTTATAACAAGTAAGTGGCTTGTTAAACATGTCTGTTCACACTAATTTCTTTTTCTTTTTTTTTTTTTTTTAAGTGAAAGCAGGCCAGGTGCGGTGGCTCACGCCTGTAATCCCAGCCCTTTGGGAGGCCAAGGCGGGTGGATCACTTGAGGTCAGGAGTTCAAGACCAGCCTGGCCAACATGGTGAAACCTCGTCTCTACTAAAAATACAAAAATCAACCAGGCATGACGGTGCACGCCTGTTATCACAGCTACTTGGGAAGCAGCGGCTGGAGAATTGCTTGAACCTGGGAAGTCGAGGCTGCAAGTGAGCTGAGATCATGCCATGGCAGTCTAGCCTGGGCAACAGAGCGAGACTCTGTTTCAAAAAAAAAAAGAAAAGAAAACTAATTAGTCAGTATTCTGCTACTCAAACAAATGAGCTATTTGGATAACAAAGCATACCCAGTGGTCTGCTAGTAAACCAGCTCTTTGTGTGGGAAGGGACAAATGAAAAAATTCCCAAATTTGTAGCATTTGTTGACTTCCATGGTGTGAATACTCCCACATGGCTGATTTCAGGCTTATAGTTGGCTCATACACTTCCTGCATATTTAATAATTGGCCCTCACCAGACTGTAGGAGCTAGCTCCAATGCACTATTGACTGTACCCTTCATAGCGGGGCACAATGTTGCCCTTTTAATAGTCATTTTTTAAATGGGGGTTAATAAACTACTTTTGTGTTCTTATAGTTTTTTTAGGTAATTATAGAAGTGATGAATATATCTGGCTGGGCGCAGTGGCTCACATCTGTAATCCTAGTACTTTGGAAGCCGAGGCGGGTGGATCACTTGAGGTCAGGAGTTCGAGACCAGCCTGGCCAACATGGTGAAACCTCATCTCTACTAAAAATACAAAAATTAGCCAGGCGTCATGGTGCGTGCCTGTAATCCCAGCTACTTGGGAGGTGGAGGCAGGAAAATCACTCGAATCCGGGAGACAGAGGTTGCAGTGAGCTGAGATTGCACTCCAGCCTGGGCGACAGAGGGAGACTCCGTCTTAAAAAAAAAAAAAAAAAAAAAAAAAAAGAAGTGATGAATATATCTTTTAAAAATTAGTATTATAATAAAATAGTTACATTTATTTTAATAAAACAAAGCATTTTCTCTGCTTTGAACAGCCCTCATAATTTTACATGGTGGCAGTGGCCAGTTGGCTGTATTATAATTGAGTTAAGCATTCTCCAGTTGTTAGATTTTCCTCTATTAAAACTCTGAAATAAACATATTCGTTTGCCTCTCCCCTGCTTACTTTCAGATTATTTCCCTTGGCTGAATTCCCAGAAGTAGGATTACTGAGTTAACAGTTATGAATGTTTAAATGGTTTCTGAAATGGTTTGGTCAAAATAAAATTGTTAGAAATTATAAACAGTTTACCAAGTAGTGTTTTTCTCTGTTGTA